CCACTGTGCCTGGGACACAGAGGCCAGGCCACACATGGCAGACTGCTGACCCCAGCCAGTTGGCAGTGATGGGGTCAGGCCCTGGAGCCTGGAACCAGCACCTCCCTTGGCCCTGCTGTCCCGGGTTATCAGGAGCCTGAAGCCCTCATCTCCACCCACAGGACCAGCCCATGGGCTCATGAGAATACCTCACCATGGGACAGCTGGACTTGTACCTTGTCTGGAGCTAGCCCCAGCCTCCCACTCCCTATTCCGCAGTGAATGCTAATGGGGGCAAGGAGTGGAGTGGACAAGGAGCCATGGGGAGACACAGACAGGGAAAAATCAGGATTGTTCTATTTGCGGGAGAAGCCCCCAGCTCCCCGTGCCATGGCAGTAGAAATTTGGCAGGGGCGTCCCCGTCCATGGGGCCTACTTCACCGTGTACCCGGACTTGGGACCATCACAGACTTCGGAACCATCAGGAACCTGGGAGCAACTGAAAGCTGAACTACAGTGGGCTTTCAGACACACAGCAGGCTGGCGGAGCACAAATAGGACTGGTTCCCTCCAGGCCACCAGCAGGGCGGTGGAGGTCTTCACTGACTCCCTGCCTACCTCTCAGGACAATGTCCTTTTGGCTCCACAGTCCCTGAAGCCAGAGCTGGTGGGGGCAGGGAGGCAGCCACCAGCCTCTATATGTAGTGGAGGAGGGGGTGTCCAGGGAGGGCTGCATGATCCTGAGAGCCCCCACCTCACCCGGCTGGACTATCCTCCCACTTCAGGGTTTCTCTGGGCTTCCATCTTGCCCCTGCTGAGCCCTGCTTCCTCCTCTACCAGCAGCACAACCCCCAGGCTGGGCTCAGAGACCTCATGTGGTGGGATCACTCAGTACCCCGAGGCGGAGGGAAGGAGGGAGGGCTGCAGGGTTCCCCTTGGCCTGCAAACAGGAACACAGGGTGTTTCTCAGTGGCTGCGAGAATGCTGATGAAAACCCCAGGATGTTGTGTCACCGTGGTGGCCAGCTGATAGTGCCAATCATCCCACTTTGCCCTGAGCACTCCTGCAGGGGTAGAAGACTCCAGAACCTTCTCTCAGGCCCATGGCCCAAGCAGCCCATGGAACTTCATAACCTGAGCTCTCCATCTCCCTCTCTCTCCTCCTCTGTTCTCCCTCCCTCCTTCTCTCCCTCACCCTCCTCTGCTCCCTCTGCCTTTACCACTGTGGGGGGGTCCTCTGGAGGGCCCTGCCACCCCACCTCTTCCTCGCTGGTGTCTGCCTTCCTGGCACCAATCCTGGCCCTGGAGTTTGTCCTGGGCCTGGTGGGGAACAGTTTGGCCCTCTTCATCTTCTGCATCCACACGCGGCCCTGGACCTCCAACACGGTGTTCCTGGTCAGCCTGGTGGCCGCTGACTTCCTCCTGATCAGCAACCTGCCCCTCCGCGTGGACTACTACCTCCTCCATGAGACCTGGCGCTTTGGGGCTGCTGCCTGCAAAGTCAACCTCTTCATGCTGTCCACCAACCGCACGGCCAGCGTTGTCTTCCTCACAGCCATCGCACTCAACCGCTACCTGAAGGTGGTGCAGCCCCACCACGTGCTGAGCCGTGCTTCCGTGGGGGCAGCTGCCCGGGTGGCCGGGGGACTCTGGGTGGGCATCCTGCTCCTCAACGGGCACCTGCTCCTGAGCACCTTCTCCGGCCCCTCCTGCCTCAGCTACAGGGTGGGCACGAAGCCCTCGGCCTCGCTCCGCTGGCACCAGGCACTGTACCTGCTGGAGTTCTTCCTGCCACTGGCGCTCATCCTCTTTGCTATTGTGAGCATTGGGCTCACCATCCGGAACCGTGGTCTGGGCGGGCAGGCAGGCCCGCAGAGGGCCATGCGTGTGCTGGCCATGGTGGTGGCCGTCTACACCATCTGCTTCTTGCCCAGCATCATCTTTGGCATGGCTTCCATGGTGGCTTTCTGGCTGTCCGCCTGCCGATCCCTGGACCTCTGCACACAGCTCTTCCATGGCTCCCTGGCCTTCACCTACCTCAACAGTGTCCTGGACCCCGTGCTCTACTGCTTCTCTAGCCCCAACTTCCTCCACCAGAGCCGGGCCTTGCTGGGCCTCACGCGGGGCCGGCAGGGCCCAGTGAGCGACGAGAGCTCCTACCAACCCTCCAGGCAGTGGCGCTACCGGGAGGCCTCTAGGAAGGCGGAGGCCATAGGGAAGCTGAAAGTGCAGGGCGAGGTCTCTCTGGAAAAGGAAGGCTCCTCCCAGGGCTGAGGGCCAGCTGCAGGGCTGCAGCGCTGTGGGGGTAAGGGCTGCCGCGCTCTGGCCTGGAGGGACAAGGCCAGCACACGGTGCCTCAACCAACTGGACAAGGGATGGCGGCAGACCAGGGGCCAGGCCAAAGCACTGGCAGGACTCAGGTGGGTGGCAGGGAGAGAAACCCACCTAGGCCTCTCAGTGTGTCCAGGATGGCATTCCCAGAATGCAGGGGAGAGCAGGATGCCGGGTGGAGGAGACAGGCAAGGTGCCGTTGGCACACCAGCTCAGACAGGGGCCTGCGCAGCTGCAGGGGACAGACGCCAATCACTGTCACAGCAGAGTCACCTTAGAAATTGGACAGCTGCATGTTCTGTGCTCTCCAGTTTGTCCCTTCCAATATTAATAAACTTCCCTTTTAAATATATTTATTTGCAAGACCAAATATCTGTCTTTAAT